CCTGGGTCCTTGCGCCTCAGGTTTTCTCGGCTTCTTCCTCCCGCCCGCAGCACCTTTCCCCTCCCCCGCTTCTTCCCGCCCCTCCTCTATTACTACCCTCTTCTCCCTCCCCGCTCTCATCTCCGCTTAACTTCCCTCGCTGGCTCTCAGCTGCTCCTCCTTTCGCCCAGAGTTTATACCTAAACTCTCCCCGAAAGCAGCTGCCTCGCTCGGAGGCGGGAGGGGGAGCCCGCGCCACAGTGAGGGCAGGCTGACACCTAGTGGCTAGGAGCCGCAACTGCTGCAAGCTACCGGCTTGGAGAGCGCGGGTCACTCCAGCTGTCCCGGCAAATCGGAGGTCTTGCTTGCCCAGCCTCCGGGGAGCCGGGCCGAGGGCCGGGACTGTCTGAGGGAGGACTGTGACAGCCGCCCGGCCCCAGGAGTTTAAGAGCCGGCGGGAAGAGGTGGCGATGGGTTACTCAGCAGTTCCCAAGTGCCCACCTCGCGGGCGCGGGAGGGACAGGTAAACACGGGACTCCGGCCAGAAGACTGCGAGTGGTGCGGTAGGGGCACTGGGTCTGCACGGAGACCACTGTCGGACGCGGGGCTCCGGAGCCCACCCCAGGACCAGGACTTAGGGGGCGTGGGCGTGTCGGGTCCCGTCCAGCTCTGCGCAGAAAGTAGAGGGCGGAGAGAGCTCTCGCGGTACCCGCCCAGGGCGGGGTAGCCGGTGGCCCGGGGAAAAGTGGGGACGCGGGTTAATGAGGCCAGGCGAGCGAGGGCAGCGGGGACTCCGTCGGCAGTCGGGAGGCGCCAGCGAGGGGTGTCTCGGCGACGACGCCCCCAGCACAGCTCCTAGTTACCCGAAGTCCGCGGGAGCCGGCCGGTGGCCGAGAGGCCACGGGGACACCCGGCTCGCGCGGCAGCAGCGCCTGAGGGGCGGGGGCAGGCGGACGGGGCGGGGGCAGGCGGGCGGGGCGGGGGCGCGGGCGGCTGGGGGCGGGGGCAGAGGCCTCGCAGGGAGGGCGAGGAGGAGCCAAGGGGCCTAGAGGGCTTCGCCAACTGTGTGGGGCTGGCGGCCGGCGGGAGAGGCGGCCGGCCTGGACTGGCCCGAGAGGGATCCCGGTTCCCAGAACAGACCTAGGAGGCGGCCTCGAGGGCGGACGGCAGGGAGGGCCAGCATGCCCCGACTGCTGCACCCCGCCCTGCCGCTGCTCCTGGGCGCCACGCTGACCTTCCGGGCGCTCCGGCGCGCGCTCTGTCGCCTGCCCCTACCCGTGCACGTGCGCGCCGACCCCCTGCGCACCTGGCGCTGGCACAACCTGCTCGTCTCCTTCGCTCACTCCATTGTGTCGGGGATCTGGGCACTGCTGTGGTGAGTGAGCGACTGTGGAAATGAGGTGGCCAAAATGCAGAGCCTCCTCTTCCCTCCTTTCCAGTGTATGGCAGACTCCTGACATGTTAGTGGAGATTGAGACGGCGTGGTCACTTTCTGGCTATTTGCTCGTTTGCTTCTCTGCGGGTAGGTCTTGCCCAGGAAGCGGGAGGCAAATTGTTCATGATCTCTTGCCCCATCCCTCCACTAGGGTATTTCATCCACGATACGGTGGACATCGTGGCTAGCGGACAGACGCGAGCCTCTTGGGAATACCTTGTCCATCACGTCATGGTAAGAGAGAAGCAGACTATGTGGTATAGGCCGTTCCCTAACTCCTATTCTTTCTTCCCTCTAGGCCATGGGTGCCTTCTTCTCCGGCATCTTTTGGAGCAGCTTTGTCGGTGGGGGTGTCTTAACACTACTGGTGGAAGTCAGCAACATCTTCCTCACCATTCGCATGATGATGAAAATCAGTAATGCCCAGGATCATCTCCTCTACCGGGTTAACAAGTATGTGAACCTGGTCATGTACTTTCTCTTCCGCCTGGCCCCTCAGGCCTACCTCACCCATTTCTTCTTGCGTTATGTGAACCAGAGGACCCTGGGCACCTTCCTGCTGGGTATCCTGCTCATGCTGGACGTGATGATCATAATCTACTTTTCCCGCCTCCTCCGCTCTGACTTCTGCCCTGAGCATGTCCCCAAGAAGCAACACAAAGACAAGTTCTTGACTGAGTGAGGGGCACAGAGCCTGGGACAACAAAAACGGACAAGGCCAGAAACAGCTTCATATGGACACTGGGACTTAGCCCCAAGCCTGGGTGTCCTCTGAGGCCAGCCTCTCCACCTTCTGAGCCTGCGCCCACACTATTGAAAACACTAATGAAAGTACTCCTCTGAAGTCCTTGTCCTTTATTGGGCAAGGGGTGAGGG